CTGGAGTTAGGAAGACTGACACAAGCAATGTAAACACTTTTCTATGAGAGTTTCCACAAGCATAAGGATAATGACCCTATGCCTACAAAGCATACACATCCCCAGCTTATTTAATCAGTTCTCCTAAGACCTGCTATCCAGGCCCCTCACTGCCACAGGTGTTATCTATGTCTTCGTAAAAAGCAGCACCCAGAAGTGGCTGGGAATGGCCAGATCAGTCCTGACTAAGTGTAAACATCACCTCTCCTGATCTGAGTGCTACATATCTGGTAATTTAGCCTACAAATAAACTGCATTCTGACAGACACGTTAGTTGGTTTAAACTGAGTCAACTACAACTATGAGGTGAATGGCATGAGTCTCTTTCACCCTGTGCTGAAGAGGCTGGATTTTATCTATAATGGGCCTCCCTTCAACTGTTTCCCTGTTATTCAAGTACTCACACAGCCTCTGACTCAGGCAGCCTCTCGACTGAAAACGGCGACTAATCCAGTCCACTCCACATCCTGGACTGTCACTCACCCCCACGCCACAGAAACCTGTTTCTTTCTCATAAGCTGTGGATAAGGTGGAATGTGTAAACTACTCCCTGATACCAAGTTTCCAGGTAAAAAGCACTGTCAAAGTTGACACTATTTTCCTTAAAACATTTAAAAACCCATACTTTTACATGCAAAATCAATATAAAATCATCAGTAACTTGGTCTTTTTTTTGGTTAAGGTTTATTGCTTCAGTCTCTTTCAAAGAATTTTTTGATACTTAAACCTTTACAGAAAAATTTATAAAGTTCCACAGATATCAACAATTCATAAATTCCAAGGGGCTTTTGGATAGTTTTTTTTAATCACTATAAAAAATTTCACTTCCCATTTAAAACAAAAAAAAACACAAAGTGCACACACGTACACGAGGCTAACTGCTCATTACATGCTCAGTCACAGGGTGACAGAGAAAAAAAAAGTCACCACCATAAAAGGAGGTCTGCACAGCCTCTCTTAAAACAACATGCCACAGTTAAAACTTACTTCAGTTTGGACAACTACTCACAGCTACTACACAGAGACCCGAACGAGTCACTGATATGTAAGTACAAGATCTTTTGCTTTTTCAACAAATACTTATATGATCCTTCTTGGTTTTTTTCTAGACACCTGGACCACCACCAATGGATATACAAATGGCAAACAATTTTACTCCGCCCTCTGCAACTCCTCAGGGAAATGACTGTGACCTCTATGCACATCACAGCACGGCCAGGATAGTAATGCCTCTGCATTACAGCCTCGTCTTCATCATTGGGCTCGTGGGAAACTTACTAGCCTTGGTCGTCATTGTTCAAAACAGGAAAAAAATCAACTCTACCACCCTCTATTCAACAAATTTGGTGATTTCTGATATACTTTTTACCACCGCTTTGCCTACACGAATAGCCTACTATGCAATGGGCTTTGACTGGAGAATCGGAGATGCCTTGTGTAGGATAACTGCGCTAGTGTTTTACATCAACACATATGCAGGTGTGAACTTTATGACCTGCCTGAGTATTGACCGCTTCATTGCTGTGGTGCACCCTCTACGCTACAACAAGATAAAAAGGATTGAACATGCAAAAGGCGTGTGCATATTTGTCTGGATTCTAGTATTTGCTCAGACACTCCCACTCCTCATCAACCCTATGTCAAAGCAGGAGGCTGAAAGGATTACATGCATGGAGTATCCAAACTTTGAAGAAACTAAATCTCTTCCCTGGATTCTGCTTGGGGCATGTTTCATAGGATATGTACTTCCACTTATAATCATTCTCATCTGCTATTCTCAGATCTGCTGCAAACTCTTCAGAACTGCCAAACAAAACCCACTCACTGAGAAATCTGGTGTAAACAAAAAGGCTCTCAACACAATTATTCTTATTATTGTTGTGTTTGTTCTCTGTTTCACACCTTACCATGTTGCAATTATTCAACATATGATTAAGAAGCTTCGTTTCTCTAATTTCCTGGAATGTAGCCAAAGACATTCGTTCCAGATTTCTCTGCACTTTACAGTATGCCTGATGAACTTCAATTGCTGCATGGACCCTTTTATCTACTTCTTTGCATGTAAAGGGTATAAGAGAAAGGTTATGAGGATGCTGAAACGGCAAGTCAGTGTATCGATTTCTAGTGCTGTGAAGTCAGCCCCTGAAGAAAATTCACGTGAAATGACAGAAACGCAGATGATGATACATTCCAAGTCTTCAAATGGAAAGTGAAATGGATTGTATTTTGGTTTATAGTGACGTAAACTGTATGACAAACTTTGCAGGACTTCCCTTATAAAGCAAAATAATTGTTCAGCTTCCAATTAGTATTCTTTTATATTTCTTTCATTGGGCACTTTCCCATCTCCAACTCGGAAGTAAGCCCAAGAGAACAACATAAAGCAAACAACATAAAGCACAATAAAAATGCAAATAAATATTTCATTTTTATTTGTAAACGAATACACCAAAAGGAGGCGCTCTTAATAACTCCCAATGTAAAAAGTTTTGTTTTAATAAAAAATTTAATTATTATTTCTTGCCAACAAATGGCTAGAAAGGACTGAATAGATTATATATTGCCAGATGTTAATACTGTAACATACTTTTTAAATAACATATTTCTTAAATCCAAATTTCTCTCAATGTTAGATTTAATTCCCTCAATAACACCAATGTTTTGTTTTGTTTCGTTCTGGGTCATAAAACTTTGTTAAGGAACTCTTTTGGAATAAAGAGCAGGATGCTGCAAAGTTATGAGTCTGTCCCTCAATGCTCCCTGTCA